GCGCCGCTGCCCCCACCGGGTGCCCCCTGCTGCTGGGAAAGCCGGTGGTGGCCGCGGGCGGACGGGCGGGCTGCCCAGACCACTGCGTCACCCCAGCGGCGGGAGGGCGGTGGGTGACTCATCTGTTGTAACGGCCCAGGGTGTGGTCGTGGGGGTGGGGGGCGGCGGCTGGGAGGCCGGACCTGCAGGACCGGAGGTGGACTGCCGCCTCCCCCCGCGCCCTGTGCCTCCTGGGGCTACCTGAAGCCGGTGTCCTGGGAGATCTGTGAGCAGTTGGTATCTGTGGGGCAGAGAGAAACGGGGTGAGAGTGGGGATGGAGTGTGGGATTCGATGTAGAAGACCTGCGGCTGGGACGGGGCTCCCCCAGTGTTCTCATTGACTTCAAAGCACCAGACAGCAATGGCTCTCTATCTCTAGCCCCCTCCCAGTTTCTCCTCCCCACTACAAGGGGCAGACCTACAACTGCAGAGGAGGCCAAGGCAGGGCGGGCCCAGTAGGGCCCTACCATTCCAGAACCAACAAATAGGTTTTGTCCAACCGCAACTCCCTCCCTCACCCCAAGGCCTCTGCCCCTGTCCCCCACCCCGGGATTGGCCCCTAATCCTTTCTTCATTCCATCCCTTCTCCCTCCAGAATTTTCAGCTGTGGGTTCTCTAGCTCAGAACACTTTCCCTTCCCAGGGGATTTCTTCTCCTGAACAACTACTTCCTGAGTCCTCTTCTTCACCCCAACACGGGTCATTTCCTATCTTCCCCCACACGCTGTCCATCCCCACTATAGCTGTCTCCTGGAATAATCTCTTGCACCTGGCTACACCCGAGCACTGCTGAGACGATCCCACTTCTGCTCCCGTGCTCACAGCCTGCTCACCACAACGTCTGTGTTGACAGGGTGTTTCTGCCCGGAGCCCCCACCCAGCCTCCAACACTGTTTGGTACACAGAAGCCATGGCAACGGCCCCCACCTCATCCCCTCCTCCCACGCAAGCTTTGGAGCTTCCTGTTTGTGTAGCCTCAGCTTTCTCTTCTGCTCCTGACTCTCGGTGGTGAGGGGCTGCCCTACGGTGGTTCCCTTAATTGTGGGCCGCCCCCCATCCTTGCTGCTGGCTGTGGCACCTCGCTCTGTGGGCTGGTGCCCTCACTGTGCTGCTCTTTGAGAACACTCCCTGTCCCAAATCTGAGTTGGGAAGTTCTCCTGTGTTCCATCTGCACGGTGGATGGAGAGTCCCTTTGTCTTCCCAATTAAACACCCTAGCCAAGAACCCTGAAGTCCTCCCTGCCCCCACCCATGTCCGCCTTTTCTTTGGCTTTGGCTTTGGTGAGGTAAGCTTCCAGCCCAGGGTCTGGGTGGGGCCTGACCAAAAGCCCGGGTGTGTCCTCTCCCTAGCTCCCCGCAGCCACCGCCACCCATTGGAATGGCCAACAGGGGACCTGCATATGGCCTGAGCCGGGAGGTGCAGCAGAAGATTGAGAAACAATATGATGCAGATCTGGAGCAGATCCTGATCCAGTGGATCACCACCCAGTGCCGAAAGGATGTGGGCCGGCCCCAGCCTGGACGCGAGAACTTCCAGAACTGGCTCAAGGATGGCACGGTGAGAGCCGGGCCCCACTGGCTTGGAAGTGCCTCACCTTTCCACCCCTGCTGTCCTCATCCAGGTGCTATGTGAGCTCATTAATGCACTGTACCCCGAGGGGCAGGCCCCAGTAAAGAAGATCCAGGCCTCCACCATGGCCTTCAAGCAGATGGAGCAGATCTCTCAGTTCCTGCAAGCAGCTGAGCGCTATGGCATTAACACCACTGACATCTTCCAAACTGTGGACCTCTGGGAAGGTGGGACAGGGCGAGGGGCTGGGTCCTGTCATGGAGGCTGACACATTCCCATTCTCCTTCCCAGGAAAGAACATGGCCTGTGTGCAGCGGACGCTGATGAATCTGGGTGGGCTGGCAGTAGCCCGAGATGATGGGCTCTTCTCTGGGGATCCCAACTGGTTCCCTAAGTAAGTATTGCTGGGACAGCCGCAGGGTCCAGTCTCCTCTAACCACCACTCCCTTGTCACCCAGGAAATCCAAGGAGAATCCTCGGAACTTCTCGGATAACCAGCTGCAAGAGGGCAAGAACGTGATCGGGTTACAGATGGGCACCAACCGCGGGGCGTCTCAGGCAGGCATGACTGGCTACGGGATGCCACGCCAGATCCTCTGATCCCACCCCAGGCCTTGCCCCTGCCCTCCCACGAATGGTTAATATATATGTAGATATATATTTTAGCAGTGACATTCCCAGAGAGCCCCAGAGCTCTCAAGCTCCTTTCTGTCAGGGTGGGGGGTTCAGCCTGTCCTGTCACCTCTGAGGTGCCTGCTGGCATCCTCTCCCCCATGCTTACTAATACATTCCCTTCCCCATAGCCATCAAAACTGGACCAACTGGCCTCTTCCTTTCCCCTGGGACCAAAATTTAGGGGCCTCAGTCCCTCACCGCCATGCCCTGGCCTATTCTGTCTCTCCTTCTTCCCCCTGGCCTGTTCTGTCTCTGAGCTCTGTGTCCTCCGTTCATTCCATGGCTGGGAGTCACTGATGCTGCCTCTGCCTTCTGATGCTGGACTGGCCTTGCTTCTACAAGTATGCTTCTCCCACAGCTGTGGCTGCAGGAACTTAATTTATAGGGAGGAGCCTGTGGCAGCTGCTGCCCCAGCCACAGCTGCACTGACTGTGCTCACCACACATCTGGGGCAGCCTTCCCTGGCAGGGGCCCTCGTGGCTTCTCATTTTCCATTCCCTTCACTGTGGCTAAGGGGTGGGGTGAGGGGATGGAGAGGGAGGGCTGCCTACCATGGTCTGGGGCTTGAGGAAGATGAGTTTGTTGATTTAAATAAAGAATTTGTCATTTTTGAATGGACTCTGGCTGTGTCTGGGGCCACTGTGCC